ATCTCCTGTCTGGGGTGATGAGGGAAGGTGGGAGAACTGCTAGTGTCACCCAGGATCCACAAGGCCCATGGGGACCTCTGGTCCAGAAACGGCAACTTGCTATCCAGAGTTCAGGAAGTAGCTTGCAGCTTCTGTTGCCCAGGCTGGAGCACAGTAGCACAATCTCAACTCACTGCAGCCTCGACGTCCTGGGCTCAAGCAATCCTCCCACATCAGCCTCCCAAGTAGCTGGGACAAATGACCAAGGCTTGTCTTTGCTTTAAACCTGGCCTTGTGAGATGTCCCATGCAACTACCTAGTCTTTGGTAGGTGCACACCATCATGCCTGGCTAATTTTTGTATTTTTTGTAGAGACAGGGTTTCACCATGTTGGCCAGGCTGGTCTTGAACTCCTGACCTCAGGTGATCCACCCGCCTCGGCCTCCCAAAGTGTTGGGGTTACAGGTGTAAGACACCGCGCCAGGCTGCAGCTTCTTATACATGCACCTTGCTGAATTAGAAGTAGGAGCTCAATAGGGGAGGGAGCCTAATGAATCAAGGCTGTATTTCCAGGGAGCTTGAGACTTGATGTTAGGCTTACACACACGCACACACACACACACACACACGCCTTTCCAGTGGGCTGGCTGGGCCTCTTCTCCTCACTGCCAAGTTGCAAAGTTGTGTGGTCACCTCCCCCCCCCACACACACCAGCTTCCCGCCAGCCTGTGCCCTCAGCCCTCGCCTCCCTGAGCCAGGACAAAGCCCCGGCAGTGACTGGGAGGGGAACAGGAGGAGGGACAGAGGGATGGGAAAGCCTGCACAAAGGAATTCCTCACCCCAAGCCCCCTGACCGCCAGCGAGTAAAGAAGCAGATTTGCTCTCCCTCCCGCTTCCTCCCTCCCATCTTCCCACCCGGGCTGTGCCCAGGCCACAGAGCAGCTGCAGGCCTTGGGAGAGGACCCACACAGCCTCCTGTAGGTGGCAACAGTGCCACCTGTTTGACTCATAGGGCTGAACCGAGGACTGAAAAAGGGAGGAGGCAGACCACTCGGAGAGGAGCTGGGAAGCAGTGCAGAGAGGAGAGCGGAGCGGAGCTGCCGCTGAGCAAAGGTGTGAGGGTTCGGGAAGGCTGGGGGGCTACAGGTCCCTGATGGTCGAGTGTCCCTTCCCCCAGGCCTTCACCATGGCCGAGTCCCCCGGCTGCTGCTCCGTCTGGGCCCGCTGCCTCCACTGCCTGTATAGCTGCCACTGGAGGAAATGCCCCAGAGAGAGGATGCAAACCAGCAAGGTGGAGTAGGGATGGAGGGGGGAGGCTGGAAGTGGTTGTGAGTTTCTCTCCTGCCCCTTTGCAGTGCGACTGTATCTGGTTTGGCCTGCTCTTCCTCACCTTCCTCCTTTCCCTGAGCTGGCTGTACATCGGGCTCGTCCTTCTCAATGACCTGCACAACTTCAATGAGTGTGTCATGGATTCCCCCTGCTTCCCCAGCACCACTTGGACACCTCCCTCTCCCCTCCCACAGATTCCTCTTCCGCCGCTGGGGACACTGGATGGACTGGTCCCTGGCATTCCTGCTGGTCATCTCTCTACTGGTCACATATGCATCCTTGCTATTGGTGGGTCCGGAGGCCGCTGGCCTAACCCCACCACCCCATAAGTCCCACTGCTCTCTTCCTCTAGGTCCTGGCCCTGCTCCTGCGGCTTTGTAGACAGCCCCTGCATCTGCACAGCCTCCACAAGGTACAGTAGGGATGGGAGTGCATGGGAGAGGGCCAAGAGGCCTCATTCATCCCTGGCCCCCCAGGTGCTGCTGCTCCTCATTATGCTGCTTGTGGCGGCTGGCCTTGTGGGACTGGACATCCAATGGCAGCAGGAGTGGCATAGCTTGCGTGTGTCACTGCAGGTGAGTGGCCAACCTCCAGTGTCTAGACGGGAGAAGAGCCCACCTCACCAGCTCTTGTCCACAGGCCACAGCCCCATTCCTTCATATTGGAGCAGCCGCTGGAATTGCCCTCCTGGCCTGGCCTGTGGCTGATACCTTCTACCGTATCCACCGAAGAGGTGCCAACGCTGCTGCCCCACTCACCCTTGCTATTCTTGAAAGCCTGTCCCCCACTCCCCACAGGTCCCAAGATTCTGCTACTGCTCCTATTTTTTGGAGTTGTCCTGGTCATCTACTTGGCCCCCCTATGCATCTCCTCACCCTGCATCATGGAACCCAGAGACTTACCACCCAAGCCTGGGCTGGTGGGACACCGAGGGGCCCCCATGGTGAGTGTTGGACAGAATGCTGGGAGGGTGGGCCTGCTACCTCATCACCTATTCCCTTTCCCAGCTGGCTCCCGAGAACACCCTGATGTCCTTGCGGAAGACAGCTGAATGCGGAGCTACTGTGTTTGAGACTGATGTGATGGTCAGGTGAGGGAAGCTGGGGCTTAGGGGATCTGGGGGCTTGGCCCTCTGACACCCCTTGTGCCCTCAGCTCCGATGGGGTCCCCTTCCTCATGCATGATGAGCACCTCAGCAGGACCACGAATGTAGCCTCTGTATTCCCAACCCGAATCACAGCCCACAGCAGTGACTTCTCCTGGACTGAACTGAAGAGACTCAATGCTGGATCCTGGTTCCTAGAGGTGAGGACAGCCTCTGCAAAGAGGCAGCCATCTCTGGTCTTGAAATAATTGTTCTTTCTTATAGAGGCGACCCTTCTGGGGGGCCAAACCGCTGGCAGGCCCTGATCAGAAAGAGGCTGAGAGTCAGACGGTACCAGCATTAGAAGAGCTATTGGAGGAAGCTGCAGCCCTCAACCTTTCCATCATGTTCGACTTGCGCCGACCCCCACAGAACCACACATACTATGACACTTTTGTGATCCAGACATTGGAGACTGTGCTGAATGCAAGGGTGCCCCAAGCCATGGTGATGTTGCCAGGACCCCCTCTCCCCACCCTCCAGCTTCACACCCATCCTTCCTGAACCACAGGTCTTTTGGCTACCAGATGAAGATCGGGCTAATGTCCAACGACGGGCACCTGGAATGCGCCAGATATATGGACGTCAGGGAGGCAACAGAACGGAGAGGCCCCAGTTTCTTAACCTCCCCTATCAAGATCTGCCACTATTGGATATCAAGTGAGTGCTAGAGGAAAGGAACCAAGGGGATCATGCAAGGCTATTTTTTTTTTTTTTTTTTTAGAGACAGGTTCCTACTACCTGCCCAGGCTGGTCTCAAACTACTGGCCTCAAGCAATCTTCCTGCCTCGGCCTCCCAAAGTGCTGGGATTACAGGCCTGAGCCACTGCCCCCCTCAGCCTCCCGGTTATAAGCATGAGCTATCTCACCTAGCTATGTAAGTATTTATTTCCCCGAGTTATCACCAAAGACATTCCCTATTTTCTTTCCCACCTTCACAGGGCATTGCATAAGGATAATGTCTCGGTGAACCTATTTGTAGTGAACAAGCCCTGGCTCTTCTCTCTGCTTTGGTGTGCAGGGGTGGATTCGGTCACCACCAACGACTGCCAGCTGCTGCAGCAGATGCGTTACCCTATCTGGCTTATTGTAAGGGCTCTGGGACTGTCACCTCTCCTCTTTCTACCCTTGGGGCCTTTTCCTATTTTCACAGACCCCTCAAACCTACCTAATCATATGGGTCATTACCAATTGTGTTTCCACCATGCTGCTTTTGTGGACCTTCCTCCTCCAAAGGTGAGTGCTTTGTGCCTCAGCTTTCTGGGTCCGAACTCATAATGGGAAGCTTTTCTCCCCACAGAAGATTTGTTAAGAAGAGAGGGAAAACTGGTAAGAACTTTCTCCCCTCACCTCATGTTTCTCCTAGATGACCCACCCTCCCCCTCCTCCCCAGGCTTAGAAACAGCAGTGCTGCTGACAAGGATCAACAATTTCATGATGGAGTGAATGCCCTGCCCTGCTTCCCCACCCAAGCCAGTCTACATTGCCCAAACAGCAAGGGTTGGAGAGTGGCTTAAGTGGAATGCTTCAGGGGTGGTGGGTTGCAAGTGGGGGGAGCTTTGCCAACAGGAGGTTTTGAACCATGAGGGCCCTCTGCCCAGGTGATGGGCATTCCCTAAGCTGCTATGGAATCTGCTCCCTTTGGGGTTTTGACCTGAGATGTTTGGGAAGAGAGTGAGTAATGAGAAGTTTCTCCTCAAATGAAACTAGAACAGAGGAAGTAAAAGGGAGATTGCTCGGATAATGTCTCAGACTTGTGTGCACGTGTTCTTG